TGAGAGAGTGTGATGGAGGACAGAGCAAGGAAGTACGGAGGAGAAGGAGACAGTATTGTGAAGAGCCAGGGAAGGGCAATCTGAGTGTGTCTTTTTGAGGCAGCCACATTGACTTTTCATTTTCTCGAATTCTCCAAACTCATTTCTGCCTGTAACTTTCTATTCCTTTTTCTTGTGCTGCCCACCCTCTCCCTTGCTCTTCTATAGCTGGTATCTTCCCATGTCTCAGCTCAAACGCAACTGTCTCCTCAAAGACACCCTCCCTAACCACCTGTCTACTGGGCTCATCACCCTTGACACTTCCTATCACATCCTGACATTTTGTTTAGTACCACAACCTGAAATGATCTTGTTTATGCTTCTATGAAATTGCCTTGACAATTGCTATCTTTCAATGCTGAGAAAAGTGTCCCTATGACAAATATATGACCCACAATTAGTGATCAATAGATATTTATTAAATGAATGAATGACTGAAGGTCAAGAGTTAAAGCATTTGGGAGATGTCTCAAGTCATGGTTTGAATAAATGTAAATGAAGTCTAGGAAGAACCACACTCTATTTGTCTGGTTTCTCTGAGAAGGAAGATGGGGTTAATGGATGTGGGATTTATACTCTTGCGCCGTCTCGGGCATGGGGCAACCTGAGTTTTGGTTCCAGCTCCTTTGAGAATCTACAGCTATGGACCATCTGACCGGGTAAATGGCCACAAACTTTTGCTTATAACTTAAGGGGGTTCGTGGACCTCCTGAAGAGGTCAAAGGACCACAGGTTAAAAATTCCTGTAGAGATAAGAGATTTCCACAGCAACACTGGGAGGCAGGAGGCAGGTGTTCAATGAGATAATGCACGAAGCATCTTTAAAGAACTAGGCCTGGCGAAGTGTGGCTTTGGGGAGAGGTGGTGTCCGAAGAATCCTTGGAAACCAAATTCTTTTGCACCTAGCAGCTGGGGCGGTGGTTGCTATTGACGCTTGCCTCCTCCAATCATCGCGCGGCTTGCTAGGCTGTGCGGCTCCGTGGTTACCGTGGCAACGGACGGCAACAGCTCGGGCGGCGCATGGAGAGTGCGGGCGGCTTCAAGCTGGGTATGGAGCCCCTCAGCGGCGGCGGGGTCTGTGAGTTGGACGCGGGGTCTTGGCGGGGAATGGAGGTAGAATAAACGTGGGACCCGGAGTGCACCAAGGTCAGAGGTCCTCGCAGAGATTGTGGGGTCAATTTGTTCTAAGACATTTTTGTTTCACTCTTAGGTGAGAAAAAAAAATTACTAAAAATGACAAGTAGAAGACTTGAGGAGTCCATGGGGGCTGTTCAGATGGGATTGGTCAATATGTTCAAAGGATTTCAAAGCAAGGTTTTGCCACCCCTGAGTCCAAAGGTGGTTACAGAAGAAGAAGTAAACCGAATGGTAATGTATCCGGGAATTAATATGTAAAATACGAATCTTTGGTTCTTATTGTTTTACATTCTAGCTTACACCCTCAGAGTTCCTGAAGGAAATGTCCCTGACCACCGAGCAGAGACTGGCAAAAACACGTTTGATGTGCCGACCACAGATCATCGAACTCTTAGATATGGGGGAAACAACACATCAGAAGGTAGCTGCTCTCTGTCGTACTTACATATAAAGACTATAACAATAATTTACTCTTTCAACTGAAGTTTTCAGGAATTGACCTGGATCAGGCATTATTCCAGCCCTTTCCATCAGAAATTATATTTCAGAACTACACTCCCTGTGAAGTCTATGAAGTTCCACTGATTTTGAGGAACAATGACAAAGTGAGTATGTTCACTGGGGTGGGTGAACTGTTCACGATGTTCATCATCATGTGTTTCCCTGCAGATTCCAAGGTTGGTGAAAGTTGTGGAAGAAAGTTCGCCTTACTTTAAAGTAATCAGCCCCAAAGATATTGGCCACAAAGTGGCTCCTGGAGTGCCTTCCATATTCCGAATCCTCTTTACTCCAGAGGAGAACAAGGTAATACCAGGAATGGCAAGAAATTGGACACTCCACAAATAATGATCATACCCTTCCCTTGTAGGATTACGCCCATACGTTGACCTGTGTTACTGAAAGAGAAAAGTTTATTGTACCCATCAAAGCTAGAGGGGCACGAGCCATTCTCGATTTTCCTGACAAGCTGAATTTTTCCACTTGTCCTGTCAAATACAGCACCCAGAAGATTCTGCTGGTACGAAACATTGGCAACAAAAATGCTGTATTTCACATCAAAACTTGTAGGTATGCATGCCTTTAGCTCTTGTCTTTGATTGGCTCTGATGATGTGCCTCTCTGTGTGTTGCAGGCCTTTCTCTATAGAACCAGCTATTGGAACTCTTAATGTGGGAGAGTCCATGCAACTGGAAGTGGAGTTTGAGCCACAGAGTGTGGGCGATCACAGTGGAAGACTTATCGTGTGTTATGACACAGGTATGCAGTATTCTTTGTTAAAAGTTCTACATTTGAAGTGTGTTTGTACTTTGTTAATTCCTAGGTGAAAAGGTGTTTGTATCTCTCTATGGAGCTGCCATAGACATGAATATAAGGCTGGATAA